AAGGAGACCGATGCTTGCCCACGGCATCCAGCGTAGGAGCCGGAATCGAGGTGACCCCAGATTTTCCCAGAGTGTCTGTCTCCTTTCCCTTCTCAGAACTCCGAGAGCCAACGCTAAGGGGCACCAGAGGCTCAGACTGCGGCGGCGACTCGCAGGCACCCAGCTCGCCCGCGGCTGCGGAGGTCCTCGGAGGAGCCCACCCGGGAGGGGGTCTGGACGCAGGCAGCGGGGGCAGAGGGAGGGTCGAAGCCGCTCCAGAGGGTCCAGGTCCGAGGAGGAGCCCTCGGAGACGCGGACGGTGCGCGCGGAGGGCAGGGCTAGGCAGTGACCCCGGGTGGCACAGGGCTTACTGTTTCTTCCTAAGACTCTATGAGGCCACTTCTAATCGTTTACTTTAGAATAGGAAAGAAAACATAGACAAATGGGTGGCTGTCACCCAGGCAGCTACACGGTCGATGCAGGTGCACAGGCGTGCGCGCCATTCTCCCGTGTCACACAGCAGGACGGAATAACTGCACGCACTGGGAGCGATGGATCTCGCGGTCCGGGATCCGAGACGCATTCAGAGACCAAATGTCACCTCATCCCTCCTCTAGCCAATTCGAGCTTCCTCCGCGGACCCCCACCTTCCATCCGAAGTGGCTCGGTCCTTAGTTGAGAGGACTCTGCCCAGACCCTCGCACCAGTAGAGACCTCTGCCCGGGCGCCTGCAACTCGGACGCTTCCCGGAGCCAGAGCGTGCGGGCGGCGCGGCCGCGAGGAGCCTCACCGGCCATGCCGTCCGCAGTCTGACTTTTATTTTTCTCTTCAGTGATTAAAACAAAATATCGTGGACAGGGGGACAGAAAGGAAAGAGCAGGCGCCTGAGCCCGGGGAGCCGGGCGGGGGCCCCCGGGCCCCGCGGCCCCGCCGCCGCCCGCCCCCGCGCGCCTTCTCCCTCCTCCCGGGCCGAGCCGGCGCCACTGCGCCAGGATGGAGCGAGCTCGGCGCGGGAGGAGATGACGCAAAAGCCAGCGCTCCCCCCAAAAAAGTGTTTCTCCAGGACGAAGATGGCGGCAACTTAGCCCGCGGACTGAAGATGACTGTGGCTCTCGGGAGGCCCAGCCCAGGCGATTCGGCCCGGAGCTCCGCGGGAGGCGGCGTCAGCAGTCGGAGCCCCGGCGGCGGCGCCCGCGGGCGGCCCTGCGGCAGCGGCGGCGGCGGCGGCGGCGGCGGCAGCACTTAGAGCGCGGGGTGGGGGGTGGGGGGGAGGGAGCGCCCCGCCGGAGGCAGCCCAGGCTCCGGACTCTGGGAGAGCCAGCGCGGAGCAGGAGCGGGAGGCGGAGGAGAAGAAGAAGGAGAAGGAAAGGAAGGAGGAGGAAGAGGAGGAGAAGAAGAGGAGGAGGAGGAGGAGGAGGGGAGGCGCTCCGGGCGCCGTCAGTGGGCAGCGGAGGCGCGGCATGCCCCTGGCAGGGGAGAGCGGGCTGGGCTCCGCGGGGCCATGGGGACCCGCGCGCTGACAATGCCTGGGTGACCGGAGCCGCGCCAGCCACCCTGTCACCTCCACCATCGCCCCCTGCACCCAGCCTCGCCGCCGGCCACCAGCACCAGCCTCCTCCGTCTCTCTCTCTCTCTCTCTCTCCATTATTGTTTCCCACTCTACAGAGGATGGGGTCGGCTGATGATTAGGAAGCAAGTCAGACCTTCCTTCAAAGCCTGGTAATATTTATGTAGGCAAAAGAGACAGAGAGAGATAAAAGAGAGGGAGAGGGAGAGAGAGAGAGAGGAGAGAGGGAGAGGGGAAGAGAGAGAAAGAGAGAGAGGAGAGAGAAGAAACGGGAGGAGGGGATAAGGAAATTAAACCCTTTAAGTCAATGCATATTGTGGTGACACCGGCACAGGCGCCCTCACGGTGGAGTCGGCCAGGGCTGTGCGTTCCCAAAATATGACCAGGGGTGCTTGGATGTGTCGGCAGTATGACGACGGCTTAAAAATCTGGTTGGCAGCACCCCGAGAGAACGAGAAACCGTTCATCGATTCCGAGAGGGCTCAGAAATGGCGACTGTCTCTGGCATCTCTCTTGTTTTTCACAGTCCTGCTCTCTGATCACTTGTGGTTCTGCGCCGAGGCCAAGCTGACCCGGGCCCGGGACAAGGAGCACCAGCAGCAGCAGCGGCAGCAGCAGCAGCAGCAGCAGCAGCAGAGGCAGCGGCAGCAGCAGCAGCAGCAGCGGCGGCAGCAGGAGCCCTCCTGGCCCGCGCTCCTGGCGAGCATGGGGGAGTCCTCGCCCGCCGCCCAGGCACACAGACTCCTCTCCGCCTCCTCGTCCCCCACCCTGCCCCCCTCCCCGGGAGACGGCGGCGGCGGCGGCGGCAAGGGCAACCGAGGCAAAGACGACCGGGGCAAGGCTCTTTTTCTAGGAAACTCTGCCAAGCCCGTGTGGCGCCTGGAGACTTGTTACCCCCAGGGCGCGTCCTCGGGCCAGTGCTTCACGGTGGAGAATGCGGACGCGGTGTGCGCCAGGAACTGGAGTCGGGGGGCGGCCGGGGGGGACGGGCAGGAGGTGAGGAGCAAGCATCCCACTCCGCTCTGGAACTTGTCGGATTTTTACCTTTCGTTTTGTAATTCCTACACACTTTGGGAGTTGTTCTCGGGGTTGTCCAGTCCCAACACTTTGAACTGCAGTCTGGATGTGGTGCTCAAGGAAGGCGGCGAGATGACCACTTGCAGGCAGTGCGTCGAGGCTTACCAGGACTATGACCACCATGCTCAGGAGAAATACGAAGAGTTTGAAAGCGTGCTCCACAAATATTTACAGTCGGAGGAGTACTCGGTGAAATCCTGTCCTGAAGACTGTAAGGTAGGAACCCTCGGGGGTTTCCCCCTTTCCTGCTCTATATTTTTCATTCTTCTCTTTTTTTCAGATTGTCTACAAAGCCTGGCTCTGTTCCCAGTATTTTGAAGTCACACAGTTTAACTGCAGAAAGACAATTCCTTGCAAGCAATACTGTTTGGAGGTTCAGACGAGGTGTCCATTTATATTGCCCGACAATGATGAAGTCATCTACGGAGGCCTCTCCAGTTTCATCTGTACAGGTACAGTGCCGGGTGGGAGTCTGTACACCAGTCCTGCTGACACTCTACTTCCTTCTTCCTACAGGGCTTTATGAAACCTTTCTAACCAATGATGAACCAGAATGCTGTGACGTCAGGAGAGAAGAAAAATCAAATAACCCATCCAAAGGGACCGTAGAGAAAAGTGGCTCCTGTCACAGGACATCGCTCACAGTGTCATCAGCAACAAGACTGTGCAACAGCAGACTCAAGCTGTGTGTTCTTGTACTGATTCTCTTACACACAGTGCTCACAGCCTCGGCAGCACAGAACACAGCCGGACTGAGCTTTGGAGGCATCAACACGCTGGAAGAAAACTCAACCAATGAGGAGTAACGGAAGGACGAGTGTCACCACAGCAGCAGCTGGCCCGCCGTGAAAAATGGCAACTGCTGTCTCATGTAACAGAAACTGGGTGCTTTTACCCTCGAATTACTTATTGCAAGGCCTTTAGGGTAAAATTTAAACAGATGGGCCTGAATCCAAACAAGGACACAACCACAGCTTTTTATTGACTAAAAGGCTGGAAAGTGACTTTAAATTTCTCACACCATTTTATACACTGTGTTTTAATGTTTGGAGGTTTTATTTGCTTTCGTTTTGGTTTGGGTTTATTTGTTTGTTTATTTTTTGCACTTGTTAATACAGGATTTATTTTGGGGGATGGTTTCTCAGAGGTAAACTAAGTCTTTTCACTGTCTCTATCTCTCTATATATTTCTAGTCATTGTGTGTGTTCATCAGATAGTTCTGTCTTTATGTCCTGTCAGCTTCTATTAGAGGAATGATTGCTATGACCTCATGGTATAGCAAAAAACAACAACAAAAAAAGAATAAAAAATAAAAAAGACAAAAAAAAGAAAACAACAAAAAAATAAAAATAAAAAAAATCCCTAAGTCTCCCTTCTACCCACAGAACCAACAACACCCTTCCCGGCCTTTCCTTTCCCTCGCCCTCTTCTCGTCCCCTAAGCAAACAACATCCGCTTGCTTCTGTCTGTGTAACCACAGTGAATGGGTGTGCACGCTTGGTGGGCCTCTGAGCCCCTGTTGCACAAACCAGAAACAGAGCGGAGCCAAGGGGGCCTGACAAGAGTTCCTTTTTAGCTGAACAAACAAGTGCTCTCCATAATAGGTGGAATCAGACAGTTAACACATTTTTATGTTGAAAACAAAATAAAAGGAAAAAATTAAAAAAAACTATCATGAACTGTATTGCTCCAGTTCCCATCCCCAAGTGGCCCAGCCCTTTCTTGCTGGTCCAGTTGGACAGGAGCAGCTATCTAGAATCAGGATGCGGGGAGTGAGGAAGTTTTTCTTTTGACAATGAAGGTGGGCTTTCATTGTGATTTTTGTTCTGTTGCAGTAATATAGGAGCACATTTTGGCCATTGTAATTACAGGGAACAAACAAAGGGATTGCGGACACATATCTGGACTTCTTTTCCTCCCTTATTGTTGTGGAAGAGACACTAGAAATGCTCAAACACCTGCAATATACAGAATATACACAATTTTATTCCAGTATTTCCCTAACATATGGTTTAAAATTATTCCAGGTATACAGTGTATGCAATTCTGCATTATCACAGAGGAACAACTTCTTTTTTAAAAAATAAATAGGTCAGCCATTTTTATTAACGTGCAAAAACTTTATCACTCTAACATGCTCTAGGTAGTTGAGGAAAAGAGGTCTGATCACTGTTTGTATTTTATTTTCTTTGTGGGAACATTTCACCTGCTGAGTGTACATGAATTTGCTTTCTATAAAAGGCTTTTATGAGTTTACAGTAGAATCAGTGGAAGGAAGAGTTAATAAGGGCTGTTTTTAAAAAAACAAACAAACAAACAAAACAAATAATTAAAAAAAAAATTTTACATTCCTTCCTATTCTCTAACTACACTTGGGAAGTGCACTTCAGATAAGTTTGCAGTGTGACTGAGAGATGAAGGAAATCCATAGAAAAGGTCCTCTTAGTGAACAAAATTTAGTTATTAACTTTATAGCTATGAAATTTCCCCGGGCATTTGTTTTTGTTCAAACAGACTTTAACCTCTGCATCATACTTAACCCTGCGACATGCGTACAGTATGCATATTTTGTTTTGAAAAAAAATGTTTCGTTCCAGTCTGTTAAGAATATTCAAAAATAATAAAGGTATTGCTTAATAAAATTGCTAGAATTGTTTAGCAGTACATGCACAATATTTTACTAGATTCTTTGTTTTAATAGTGTTTTGTTGAGACTGAAAATCTTAAAATGGTCTGCGCAAATACAAAAAAAAAGAAAACACCAAAAATGCAAAATTCTCCCGTTTTTGTTCCTTTTTTAAAATTTTTTTTTCTGCAAATGCAAATACATTCACATGTGGACAGATACATACACATAGGCATCATATTTTAGTGTATGGAAACATGGTGCTTTTCTGGGGACACAAGCTGAGGAAGTGAATGGCTCGGGGGAGACACATTAATTGCATGGAATTGTTGACTGTGAAACACTTGTAGAAATGAGCACTTTGGTATCCCAACCAATGGTGGAATACAGATTTCAATGGCGCTGGGGGGACGAGAAGCAGAGGAATTGAGGCTGCAAGTGATTCCTGAGGAAGAGCTCACAGGGTGATTTTATTCAGATGACCTCTAAGGGAATGGCTAGGAAGGAGTCTGTTCTGACCTTTATCTACCTCTGCTGTGGTAAGGCCACTCCATGTGCCATCTCACCATCTCTTCAGCGTTCCTCATGCTGCTTCTCCCCGTGCCATAGGCGTTTCCATTCTTGCAGGAAAATGACAATGCAAGTGCAAATTCCACTCACTTTTATTGGTATGACAATAAATTATTCTTTCTAAACACTTAGCAAAATGACGAAAAGCAGTATTCCTTAAAATATAGGTTTTCATTTTCTCAATATATTTTGAACTGACTAAAGTTCTTTACAAAGACAAGAGGATCAGAAGGTTCCACTTACCCGTGTTTTAGCGTTTGTTTGGAGATAATGCCAACCAAAAGGTGGAAAACTAAAACCACCATTGCTTTACATAAGAGGTACACACTGCCCCCCACCCCCCAAAAAAAAACACAGCTTTGAAAGTTGGGAGAAACACTGCAGTCTTCATTGTAAATATAAAGTGATAATTTAGGTGAGGAAGGAACGGTAAGGAGGGAAGGGGAATGAGTCCTTTCTCCCCATCAAGTCAGCCAGCATTGGAATAGTCTCTAATTCTGGCGGAATATTTTCTTTGTCATGTTCATCTATTCTTATTACAGGAGAATGATTTCAGTGCCTAGTATTTATTAGTGTAAGTGTGTAACCACTTTCCCGCAATATTTCCACTGGACATGTTGAAGCAAAGCAGCTTCTTCTGGGGTCAGGCAGAGGATCCAAATAGGCAACGACTCCTTTCCCAAGCTCAGAAACAATCACTGATGATGCAGATTTCACTACATCCGTTGATTCTTTGTAGTAGTTTTCCTGGCACACACTTGAGCATGCTTAAGGTTGTGCATATGTTCATTTTGAACAAATAAGTTCAGCCCCTGCTCCTTTGTAATCATCATCTTGTTTAGTTTTTCCTGTAGAGGATGTCTACCGTATACTGGCTAATGAACTACAATATTAAAATAATTATTTCTGCAAGCAAGTTGAAAACCAAGAAAACAATATTTGTTTCATAAATGTATGGCATAGATTTCCCTGTTTATTATTCTTTTTATCTGCAATAGAGAAATTTCAGTTTCTGGAATATGTTGGTACTGCTAAGCTAAATGGCAAATAACATAGAGTTCAATGTCATTCTTTATTGCATTTACATTTGGTGATACGTTATATTGAACTTTTCTTGCATTAAAAAGATAGTATTTTTCCCCTCTCTCACAAGGCAGTAAGTGAAAGTTGTTCTTTTAAATGGCATCATTACAAAAAGTAATTTGGTTTCTTACCAATAAATTGGTACCTTAGGTACTAGAACCTGTAGTCATTAAAACAAAAGAAAATAGGCAGATAGCAGAAACAAAAGAATGACAGGAAAGAAGGAAGGAAAGAGGGGAGTGAGGGAGGGAGGGAAGAAGGGAGGGATAGAGTCGGGGAATGAGGGGGAAAGGAGGTTTCATATGAATGAATAAGTACATACTTTTTTCCGGGGGAAAAAAACATAAATGAAATAAGCAATTGGATGCCAGACCCATGTGCCAAATACCTGAATTGGCATATGGTATTTGATATCTGAACAACATCAAAAACGTTAACCAGTCTGAAGCATGATTTACATTCTTTCTCAGTAACAAAGACATTTACAATTTTCCTGCTACTCAAAGCATTAAATCAACACAGAACTGAAAGCTGCATTTTGTTTTATTTATTTAGAACTGCAGTCAGGTATTTAATTTCTTTTCTGTGTGTTTGTTTGTTTTTTGAGATGGCATCTTGCTCTGTTGCTCAAGCTGGAATGCAGCGGCAAGATCTCTGCTCACTGCAACCTCCACTTCCTGGGTTCAAGCGATTCTCCTGCCTCAAGCCTCTCGAGTAGCTGGGACTACAGGCTTGTGCCACCACGCCTGGCTAATTTGTGTATTTTTAGTAGAGACGTGGTGTCGCCATGTTGGCCAGGCTAGTCTTGAACTCCTGACCTTGGGAGATCCGCCGATTAGGCCTCCCAAAGTGTTGGGATTACAGGCGTGAGATACCACACCCAGCCAGGTATTTAATTTCATAAGTGTGCATATGCATATATGAGGCGTTAGGGTTATATACTATGGCATATCTTTAGAGAGATATAAAGATATATATACATACACACACACACACACACACACACACACACACACATCGCTTGCAAATAAAACTTCAACCAAAACATTATGTAGTCCATAACAGCACATGTATACCATAATGATGAATGATCCTACTTGTTTGTCAAAGTTAGAGCAGCATGGTCATTTAAAAACCATATCTACTTTGACAAGGGAAACAGACTCTCAAAATATCTCCATTAATGAATAAATCACAATTTTGAAACAGGCAGAATCTCCATCTTCCAAGCTTTAACAATGTTTATAAAAAACCTAATATAGCAGGTAGGTATTGGGTGACAATGAATAAAAAGACTTTCAGTGGGGGGGAAGGAAAATAACTAAGTATAGTTTTCAAGCAATGTCTTCATGACATTTATAAGAACTATCAAACAGCTACAAATTCTAGAAATTCTCCAAATAATGAGAAAATGTATAGATAATCTTCTTAGCCTTGGAATAAAACTTAAGGCATGAAACAAAATATGAACTATGGTTTTTATTCTTGAGATACTGTACTTCAGGGCTATGTTTACCACAGACAAGACATTCAGATTAAACTCAGAAGAAAATCACCTGGTTATTTTGTCCTGGGTCACACAGGTAGGTAATGCAAATGATGGAACTCAAGCATCTTCTGATTACAAATTACACAAGCTGGCTCCGAGGCACAGTGGGATCCCTAGGTCTCAGACACACTTGAAGAGTTGAATGGATTTTCTTCATACTCCAAGATATTTGTAGAATCACTCAATCTTAAATGAAAAAATCAAAATGATCAGGAAGATCTAGCGAATGTCTCAGAGTTCGTTTGTCATGTTACATTTTGTTCCATGACTTTGCTGTGTTATTCAATATTTTGGAGGTAAAGGAGAAGAGGGTCTATGGGAATATTTTAATAAAATATAGATTTTTAATTTTTATTTTTAATGTGGAGAAAAGGCACAGGATCTTAGGGCAAAGCCATGGTTTAGGGATGAGCTTTGGCTCCAGGTGACACAGGGAGGTCAATGATGTATTTGTACGTGACACCTCATGCAAGAAGAATACTTCGTGGCAACATTGGAGGCTTAAAAGAGATAAGTAATATAAATGTGCCTGGACAAAACAGGTGCTCAGTAGTAGTTAGTTATCATGACTATTCATTCACAAAGTGAAACTGGATTGGCTTGCTCATAGGGACTGCTCCTGGAAGTTGTTCAGAGTTTCTGAATTTCTTTGGCTTATCTCTTAATTACATTTTTTTTTTAACAACACCTCACATCCTTAAGCTAGCAGACTGACCATCAATAGATTTTCAATACAGTTTGAAAGTCTTAACATATATTACAGAACTAAAGTGAGCTCTGATGACTTTTAATATAAACAGCATTGGCTATTTTCGATTTCCACTCCCAAAAGGCTACTACTGACAAGCAAAAGTTAAAGGCATCTACACAAATTGAAGTGGTTCTACAAGCAAGTGTAAATTGATCAACAGTGGTAGTAGAAATAATGATGCAACTTCAAAGTGGTTGTTTAAGGCACTCATAGATCAAAAAATATATATAAATATTTGATGCCTCTGAATTCCTTAAAAAAACTATAGTAATTTTAAACATGAAAATGTTTAAATTGGAACATTTATTATGAAAATTAATTAAACTGAATTAATATATATTTTAATTAACACTATAATTATTATAGAATGAAATAACAGTGAAAAAGTTAGAAAACCTGTTCAGTTTTTGATAAAGTATATGGAAATAGATTAAGCAGGGCTCTTGAGTAAATTATTTCATTGATTTGTATCTATTTAGGTAGGTGAGAGTTGCATAGAATCAGTGGCGAGAAGGATCAGTGAAATAAATTTACAACTTCAGTGAAGACCAGGTAATGAGCATTGATCTATGAATACAGACTTTCTTCAGTGACTATTTCCCCTAAAACTCCCAGCTCACCGCAGCACTGCTGCTTCAAGATTCCAGTTATTGGCGTGCTAGCCAAGTAGAAGGTCATTTTTACCGAAACGCAAATTTCAACTTATGGCCATTTTCTACTGACCATTTCACTGCAAAATGGATAAAACAATAGGAAATATAAACTACAGCAAAAGTTAAAGCTCTATATGGACGTTAAAAGAAAACCTCTTGCTTTCTTTTTCTTCCTTTTTCTCTTGTTTTCTTTTTCTACCTTTTTCTGCATATGGCATTTATTTTCATATCATGATAAGCATTCTCATGTTTGCACTTAATTTTCCTTATTTCTATTTTTCTTAGATTTGTTGATGTTGTGTGGCATATTAAAAGTAGGAAGGACTGTATAAACTCATGTATTATTTTTAAATTGTTTTTCTGAATGTACTCAAGTACTTTTTTATGTGAATATGAACACGGAATAAAAGTACTAAAACCAGTTAATTATGAGAGACTAAGAATGTGGAAAGGAACATTCCGGAGTATATTAGTAGCTAAAGAAATGCCTTGGATCTTAAATTTCAACTTCTAAAATTATTAAAATACAAATATTAAAAAGATATAGAGGCCACTGCTAAAGTTTGTTTACGCCTTATTTCTTCGGTTGCCTA